AATACGCGGCCTGTTTGGTTTTCCGTCCCGAGTGATTCCCGGCTCAGTAACGTTTCTCCTCCAGGGAGCCCACTGGAACTCCACTGGCTGTGCCGCCTCCTCGCCCGTCCCCCGCGCGCGCCGCAGGCCGGTGCTTGGAGAGCGCAATGTCCCCGGGAGGGAAGATCCCCTACCTGGAATGGATGGTTCCAGACCAGCGGGAACGCGCTCTAATCCTTGATGGAAGCAAGCGTGGGAGGAAAGCACAACGTCTAGGACTTCCCTGTAGTGTCAGAACAGGAAGAAGAACCTGAGAAGTCGCCGGGGAAGGGAGGCCAGGAGCAGGCGTCCGGCCCCTTCCCACAGCCCGGGAGAAATTAGTGTTGCGCCCCGCCCCTCCCGGACCCCCGTCCCCACCACACACACCAGCGCCCCTCACCAGTCTTTCTCGAATTTCCTCTCATGTCTATCAATAACCTCCTTGTGCAGAAATCTACACTGCACAAGTTAGGAGTCTGCAAGGGCGGGCGGTGTTACAGTCTCGCTCTTTCCATTTTCCCCTTTTACTCCACATAGTTTCAAAGGTCCACATGGCCCTGGTTTTGACCAGTTTTCCAACAGTTTCAACGTTATGTATTTCAACTTCCCGTCTCAGTTCACTGGCGTCTGCACCCGTTGCCGAGTGTGGGTGGCTGAGCCCTGGGTGACAGCACTCGGGACCACGCACCCATACCCTTCTTTATGCTCGTTGTCAGCCAGTTGCCAAGAGCGGGAGTGAAGAGCCTGCAAGGCCCGGGAGAGCGCGGATTCCGGAGTAGGGAGGCGAGGGGGCAGCGTGGGAGACCAGAGGGAAAATGGGCTGAAAAGCCAACAAAAAAAACAACGTAAATTGGGCTTTGCTCTGGCTTTACAAAGGCAGAGATTGTCGAGCCCTCTGACTGTCTTTGTGCCTTCTTTATCCCGTCCTTTGTGAAATAAGCCGTTTTCTGCCCCCACTGCAGGAGCCTAGGCTGTGGGCGACTCGCTAGCACTGCCCTGGGCCTCCAAGCTGCCTGCTCGCTGAGCTCAGCGCTGACACTCACAGGAGCTGCGTTCGCCGGATCCTCTGAGAGGCTCTGCAACGATCCCGATCCAATTCAGCAGCGTTTTAAAAGGTAGCCGAGTGCAGATGCTTTTTCCTGTCTTTGTGCGTGCGTTTTCTTTCATTTCTGGCATTAGGAAACTCGTGCAGGGCCACTGAAAAGTCAGGGGAGGCTCAGATGTTATTTCCCAGGGATTCCTGTTTTTCCAGAAACGTTGTCACCAAATAAGTATGAGACTGTTAATTTGGAGAAACAATTAGCCCCTACAAAAAAAAAAAAGAAAGAAAAAAGAAAAAAAAAAGAACCGGAGGGGAGAAGGCTAGGGCGGAAGACAAGGAAGCTGCTGCTTGGATTCGCTGGTGGAGGAAAGTGCGACCTGGACCTGCGCTTAGGGGCTCCCGTCCCCTTACTTCAGCACCAGAGGGGATGGACAGCGTCTCCGGACTGAGCTGCAGCCACAGGGACGGAACTACGCTGCCGCCGCCGCTGTCCTTGCCGCCACTGTCGTCGCCACGGGCAGCTGGGCTACTTGCTCCTCGCAGCTAAAAGGCGGTGCCTCCTATTACCCCCTCGCCTCCCGGCCCCCTTCCTTAATGGATGAAAAGTACCCCTCCCTCTACACCTGCTGTACCTAAGGACAGGACTCTGAGGAGTACTCTTGCTCCACAGATTAAACTCTCAGCAGCAACTTCAAGAATCATTTTTCTATAGGGGTCTGGGAGGAATTCTGGAGGAGAGTAAAGTCGAAGTTCTTAGAAGCTCTGAGAAATCATGGGCCGTGCGGTAGGGGTTGAAATGCTCAAAGGTCCACACTTCTTGAAATAAACAGAATGGTCTTGAGTGGATTGCAACTGTTTTGGAAATAGCTTTGTGAAAAGAGGGTGGAGAGCTACTCAAAATTCTACGTTAGAGAGACTGAAAAGACATCTAATTTCATTGCTCGGCAGGTAAGTGATAGCGCTATTATTTTTGTTTTTTAGATCTCTTATTTGGTGTTTTCTTCCTATTTAGCTTAGCAGAGTGAGCACATAGCATGTGTTGGAAGAGACAACATCCTGTGGTAAGAAACATGTTACACATCATGTTGTAGGGATTCCTCTTTTCCATTGTCAATCCTGTCATAGGCAGAAGATGGAAAGGCGAAGGCTTCATAGCAAGAGCTGATCAAAGATAAAGTTAGAAGGTCAGAAGACATGCAGACTCTGTAGTGGAGATGTGGCACCACAAACACTGCTTGGGCGTTAGACGGTCTTCAGTTGGCTTCCCAAGAAAGCTGTTTACTAGATTTGTGACCAGGGGGATATCCTTGGAGCCTCAGTTTTCATATCTTCATAAGGGGAAATAATAATAATACAGATGCCTGGAGGATCATTTGTGAATACCTGCAAAATATTTCCCACGGGGCCTGTTGCCAACCCAGCTCACAACGGTCCACTCAACCTAATGGACGTTGGGATGTTGAAATGTAGGTCACTCTTTTCTTCAAAGCCCTTTCTGCCTTTCTACAGTAAAGAGATGCTGGGATATGAAAGAGATTTGAAACAACTAATTCCCCAACTTAGACTAGAATGCACTGAAATAGAGAGAGCGGGGGAGAGAGGGAGAGAGAGAGAGAGAGACAGAAGGAGACAGAAGAAAGGGGGAAGAGGAGAGGAGAGGGAAGAAGAGAACAGGGCTAGAATGGAATGAGTTAGTCAGGAGCTAATTAATGACCAAAGATGAAGAAAAGAAAGCAATGCAAAAAAATGAAAATGCAGCCAAGGCAGAGCACATTGGATAGGACTATACTTAACAGAGAAATGTCTTGCTGTTGTGCAGGCTTCCTCAATCTAAAATAGCATGGGTGGCCTTCATTCATGGCCACGATCACTGAAGTGGCTCTGAAGTGTCTTTGTACCTGTAAAAATGGGCTTGTTTTGATTTTTTGAACATACAATTAAAATTGTTGTCTTTATTGTAAAGGCCCATGTTTCATTTAATAGTCTACCAGAAGTATGAGGACATCACTTAAAAACACTTAAATTAGAATGAAATAGTAATACAAATAAAAATAAGAAAAACAGCCATTTTATTGAGAGTTTAGCTGAGTTGGGCAGTTACTTGTTTCCCTCATTATCTAATGTTGAATTCCAGGTAGCAGGTTCTATATTTCTGTTCATTTTAGAAATGAGGAAATGGATGTTTAAGAAGTTGAGTAACATCCGAAATATCCTCCAATTATTAGCTGACTTCGGGATTCAGTCCTGGGTCTGCCTGACCCTAGACGTCAGTGTCACTAACCACTATGTTAGGAAGAAAATATAGGAGATATGGATGAATAAAGGTAATCTTCTTCCACACTTGGGTAAAATCACAAGCTTGGGAGAATTGACACCATAATGTAGGAATTCTTCCTTGGACAAGCTGAAAATCATTCTATTTCGGTACATTAAAAGCCTTCACGCTGTTAAGATTTTGGAGAAGAATGAGCGAATTTGGTAGTGTAACTAGCAGGCGGGGAAGGACTGTCCCTTATGGCTTAGCAATGAGCAGCAGGGCAGTTCACAATGGCGAGACGCAGACGCCTTTGGGGCGGTGCAGCCAGAGCGGAGTGCGCCTGGGACTGAGTGTCCTCCTCGGGGACTGCATGGGCCCCGCACCGCCGCCTGCCCCGCGCCACGACAGCCCAGAGCACGGATGGGCCCAGACTGTCCTACAGCCGTTTCAGCAGGCGAGGGTCTGTCCAGCAGCACCTAAACAGCTTTTGTATGTCCTGTCTCCAAAGTGTGTGGCTTTAAGTCAGGTTCTGTGCTTTTGATGACAATATTTTCTTTGGGTCGGGATCATTTTCATCTGTTGCCCCTTCTGCCCAACCTTTGCACTTCCCCCCGATCCTCCTCACCCCTTCCCTTCCTCTGCCTGTCTGCACACCAACGTCCTTGGGCTCCCTCATTCTCCAGTTCTTGGCTTGGTCTGACTGGGGACTTCTCACACCTAGCTTGTCGTCGCGCTCTAGGGCCATTGCATCTTGGTTAAAAGGCCTGTCTCTGCAGACTGAAGGCTCTCTGCGGGCAGGACCAGGCCAGTTTGGCTTCTCCCTGCCCGCCCTCGGAGCCTGCTCCAGGTATACTGGCTGAATGTTCTGAGAGACCCGCAGCCCAGGATTGCTGAGTCGCTTGTGTGTCCGCTGTTTACAGCTGTGCGTGCGTGTGTGTGCAGGGAAACAGCCAGGCAGATGCACATGGTTATTTATATCTTCAGATTATTTCTGTGAGGAAAATTCTATCCTGGTGAAAGAGCTTGCTGTTGAAAAACAGTAACTGTACCCATATAGACACCACAGTATTCGCTCAATGTATTTGACAGACACACTCATATTGTCAGGGTAAAAGGAGGCAGCAGCTTCTTTGAAATGCAGGGACAGAGCAAGTGACAAGGAAAAAACCACACAGCAGGTATGTCCACATTGTTGTGCAACCAATCTCCAGAGCTCTTTGATCTTGCAAAACTGAGACAGCGTACCTATTACACATCAAACTCCTCGTTCCCAGTTCTCCTCCAGCGCCTGGCAGCCACTATTCTACTTTCTTTCTCTATGAATTACATTACTCTGGATATCTCTTCCAATTTTTATTATAGCCTGCTTGACGTTGTAAAGAAATCAAATGTTTGGCCCAGTAGCCATTCTCCTCTCTGCTTGCTCCATCACGCTGAAAATCAACTGGTAGCTTCAGCTGTAGCAGACGGAGCCCTGAGCTCTCCTGACTTGTACATGCGCTTGTAAGTACACAAAATGCCCTGCTCCCTAGTTTTAGGACTTATTTTTTTTTATTTCTGCATCTAGACTGCTCTCCAGAATGTTGAGATTGCCCGAGAAGTGACCCCAGCAAAAGAAAAATATTGCTGTACCTAAATTCAAGTAAGACCATTACTTTGCAATAACGTATCATGCCTAATGGCTTACCATTTCTGTGTCTTTTCAGACGACATCCTTTGTGGTGCCACAGCACATGGATTTCAGAACCGCCTGTGAGGAGGTGAGTACAGAGCTTTCTGCTTTTCAAACAGGTTCCTCTGTTTGTTTTTTTTTTTAATCTGAAGACAAAGACAGGAATTTGTTTGCTGCAGGATGGTAACCAGGAGCCTTTCAAAGTGCGGCTGCACCTAGCCAAAGACATTTTGATGATCCAGGAACAGGATGTGATATGTGTGTCTGGTGAGCCTTTCTATTCTGGTGTAAGTAGCTTTTTCTTCTGTTGAAATTTTTTCACTAACCATTCTTAAAAATCCTGTCTTTCAGGAAAGAACGGTGACCATCAGAAGACAAACAGTAGGAGGATTTGGATTAAGCATAAAGGTAGCCTGCCTTTCTAGTCTATCCTTACAAAGAAAAAGTACAATATATGATTTTCTCTTTTCAGGGAGGAGCAGAACATAACATTCCAGTTGTCGTTTCAAAAATCTCCAAGGAACAAAGAGGTAATATGTTTAGAGAATTGTGTACCAGCCATATGCATTATCAATTGTGCTTTTTCATTCACAGCGGAACTTTCAGGACTACTTTTTATTGGAGATGCAATTCTACAGGTATACATTTTATCACTATATGTGTGGTCAAACATGGGAAACTATGCTTTTCTTTTCATTGCAGATAAATGGCATTAATGTGAGAAAATGTAGACATGAAGAAGTGGTGAGTTTACTTTTTCCTAATGTCATAGTTTTGATGATTGTATTCTTTTTATTCTTTTTTTCAGGTTCAGGTTCTTCGGAATGCTGGAGAAGAAGTGACTCTAACAGTGTCATTTTTAAAAAGAGCACCTGCTTTCCTCAAACTCCCATTGAATGAAGATTGTGCATGTAAGCATTTATAAAGAATAGATAAAAGTGCTCCAGTGGAATGTTATGATTTTGTCTCCTGCAGGTGCTCCAAGTGACCAGAGCAGTGGCACCTCCTCTCCTCTCTGTGACAGTGGCTTACATCTCAACTACCATCCCAACAATACAGTAAGATGACCCAGGCATAGCTCAGATTAATAAAAATTACGTTGAATATTTATCTTCCTTTCAGGACACATTATCATGCTCGTCGTGGCCGACGTCTCCAGGCTTGAGGTGGGAGAAGCGATGGTGCGACCTCAGACTGATCCCTCTACTTCATTCGCGCTTCTCTCAGTATGTGCCCGGCACAGATTTGAGTCGGTGAGTCCGTGTTTAGGAGTTATGACTGTTTTGTTTTGATCTGATTTGTTCTGAACATCTGCAGGCAGAATGCCTTTCAAGTCATTGCTGTGGATGGGGTCTGCACTGGGATTATTCAGTGCCTCTCTGCTGAAGACTGCGTTGACTGGCTACAAGCAATAGCAACTAACATTTCAAATCTCACAAAGCACAATGTAAGTAATGATTCAAGGAATACCTAGCCAGGTTCTCACTTTTATTATTTATTTATCATTGCAGATTAAAAAAATCAACAGAAACTTTCCTGTAAACCAGCAGGTAAGATCAAAGCATACTTGGAAAGCTAAATATTGACAGTTGATTGTATTCCATTTTCTTGCAGATTGTCTACATGGGCTGGTGTGAAGCCCGGGAGCAAGACCCCCTCCAGGACAGAGTGTACTCCCCGACCTTCCTGGCCCTGAGGGGCTCATGTCTCTACAAGTTTCTGGCACCTCCAGTACGTGTTTTATTGAAATGTATTGGTCGTTTCAAATTAAACATTATTTTCTTATCTTTTAAAGGTGACCACCTGGGACTGGACGAGAGCAGAGAAAACATTCTCAGTTTATGAGATTATGTGCAAGATCCTCAAGGTATGATCAATATGTAGTCAGTATTTGAATGGTGCCAGCCTGTGTAACTCCAGGTTTTCACCAGGACAGTGACCTGCTGGACCGACGGAAACAGTGCTTCACCGTGCAGTCTGAGTCTGGGGAGGACCTGTACTTCTCAGTGGAGCTGGAAAGTGACCTCGCCCAGTGGGAAAGAGCCTTCCAGACAGCAACCTTTCTAGAAGTAGAACGGATACAGGTGAGAGTCTGTGGGACTGCAGGATGTGTGGCTGAAAAGTAACAATACTTTCTGTTCTACCTAGTGCAAGACCTATGCATGTGTGCTAGAAAGTCATCTAATGGGACTCACAATTGATTTCAGCACAGGATTTATCTGCTTTGATGCTGCAACAAAGGTAATGTGTTCAGGTCAGCTCTGAGAAATATGCCGACTTACATTGTTTTTTTTCCCCCCTTTAGGCTGTCCTTTGGAGGTATAAATTCTCTCAGCTTAAAGGTTCTTCAGATGATGGCAAGAGCAAAATCAAATTTTTGTTTCAGAATCCAGATACTAAACAGATTGAAGCAAAGGTAAACCCAAGAAATTCATCACATAACACCTCTGTTATCTGACCTGTTTCTCTTTCCCTTTCAGGAGTTGGAATTTTCTAATTTATTTGCTGTTCTTCACTGCATTCATTCCTTCTTTGCTGCCAAGGTAGCTTGTTTGGACCCTCTATTTTTAGGCAATCAAGCTACTGCTTCTACTGCTGCCAGCTCTGCTACCACGAGCAAAGCAAAGTATACAACTTGACATACTGAACTCTTCATTGACACACCCCATGACTGTATAAGCAGGACACATTTACTCATCATTTTAGACCCTAGAGAAACCATAACATCACCAAGTCGACAGTGGAGGCAAATCAAAATTTCGGCAGAAAAAGAAGGTCATGTGGAACCTCAAAAACACTTCTATTCTGGATGACATCTGTGAAATATACTACATGAACAGAACAGCTTGTTCTCACTCAGTTGCTTTGTACCAGTAAGTGTATTGCTTTCACCAAAAGTGGAGACAAAAGAATAAATTATTTGAAGAAGTATGTAAATAACATAAAAATAGTAAGCTACCTATGAATAAAAATACTTATTAAATGATTACTTCTGTATTTTAGATTATTTTGTATGACTAGTACATGTTGGGCAGAGTCATAGGAAAACAAATGCCCTATCTTGTATTATGAGGGACATAAAAGAGTTAAAAACCATAAATCAGCAAGGAGCATGCAAAAAAATCTCATCAAAGAAGGATGCACTTTAATTTGCTGATGTAAATTTGCCCTTGTGTTCTCATCCCATGATTTGACACTGGCATTCCAATTGTTTTTATCTTATTGTAAATATTCCGAAGAACTTCCAAAGGATAATTACATTGACCCATGATAGATACAATGTGAAATGGACTATTCTCCCTTGGATCACTGTTATTGAAATGTCTTATTAGCTGCCAAAGTCAATCAAATATGCCAACAGTGTATTAATTTAATTATGAGTGATGGAAAATTTCATGAACCTCTCATTTCTTCCTTGGTTTGAAAGAGATTTGTATTTTACCTAATAAGATTTATTATCAAATTAAAGTTTCATAAATTTTCAGTGAACCCAAAACCTTTTGTAGAGAAAATAATATAAACAAATATGGTGTGAGAAACAATTCTTTGTAATCCGAAGTCTACTAGTTAATCATGAACTAAAATGTCCCCCGAAAACAGTCCCAAAGCTATTATAGATGTTAATTAAATGACATTTTTTCATTTTAGTACTATTTTATGAGAAACAAAGGTGATATTTAAAGATAAAAGTTAAAATTCTTTAACCTCCCTTGTCATGGAAAGTGATTAAGTAATGCCAACTATGCAGGTTGTTTTAGGTATTTTGTCCTAAGAATGTAAATGTGAAAGGCTGGGAAATTTGAAAGCCTTAGAGGTGTGCAATTTACTCAGATTCCAGGTATTATTCAACTAGTTGTATAACATGGAACACAGTCTCTGTCCTTCAGTACAGCTTTTTTGAGATATTTTAAAAAGTCAGCTGTGTATGTAAAAAAAAAAAAAAATTTTTATTGATACACATGCTCCCAGGTAAACCAAGTATTATGTGTGTCCTTGTGGAGATAACCAAGTATCTAATAAATTGATTCAATTTTTTTTTTCAAATATGTTTTTAAAAATCACTCAAGAAGGAAACAAAGTGATTTCTATAAAGGACAGATTTACTAATTTAAAAAATTAATATCAAGTTGTTTTTATACTCATGATTCATTAATTTATTTTGCATCAGATTAATTTGTAAATACATCAAATTGAAAAGAAAAAGTGAGGGTTTATAATTGTCCCTGGGAAAATGTTAAACTGAATCTAACATACCTTACCCAAAGAACTGTGGCAAATTACAATAAACAGTTTCAGTGTAATGTATTTTGACCGTAAAACTAAGTACACATTTGTAATTAGGATAGAACTTTAGAATTATTGCACACTATATTGATCAAATACAACAGTCATTGTAAAATTGAAACCCACCAAAAGCAGCCTTCAGTAGTAGGCCACTTCTGAACTTATGGAGAAAAAGCAGTGGGATACATCGAACTTAGAATTTTCAGCTGTGGCAAGTGGTTCATTATGGAACTTCTGCTTCCAACCAGAGCTGAATCTCAGTGTGCCCCATATTGGGGTTACATGAATGTGTCCACAATCTGGAAGGCAATATGACATGGGCTAATTATCCATAAGCAAAAGAAAAACGTTTCAACAGTTTACCTACCTGTAATAGAATGATTTAAAAATTGTGAAATTTTGTAAACGTTCCATTTTAGAATTTAAAAAACCTATTAACCATTAGCTATCTTTTTAGTGTTATTATGAAAATTTAGCCTATGCTCATGTGTGTTACGAAGGAAAAGGTGCACAATGAGATATGTATAAATATATATCTCCTCAGAGAATACACACACACCTACATATGTATTTATATGCATACATGGGTGTATATATATATAAATATAATGAAATGCTGACCATTAATTATATTAGAAGAATGTTTTGTGTACATACATTTAATATACTTTAAATTACGTTGTAAAATGTAGCTTGATTAAAAACTTATGACAATACCATTATGAATATTTTTGATACTATTGATAAAAAACATAAGCCGTGATTTTTATTTAACATGATTAGTACAACAGCCAAAAAGTAACAAAATACTATTCTCGTTTTCATCAGTTTAACAATTAGTATTTAATGTTTTCTTTACAATGTGGTGATTAGTCATTGGCATTTGTTATAACTTGGACTACTTGAATGAGAAAGCTTTGAAATGAACAAAAACACTTAAAAATTTCTATCTCTCATATAATTTAGGTTTACATGTAAGAGATTTATTCATAAAATCCTAGTTTGTACATTAAGCACATTTTAACAGCAAAATGCTAATGTGTTAACCCCTCCAGTGCCTTGGTATGTGTGAGCGTGTATGTGTGTTTGGGTGTGTGTCTGTGTATGTGTGTGAGTGTGTAAGTGTTATCATTAAAGGGTTCATTACAGTGTACATAACACAAGCTTAATGGAGAATATTGTAGGTATTTAGGTCAGAGAATGAAGTTCAAAGTCATTTGAAAACTGCTAACTACTATAATAATGTCTTTTGCCTGATAAAGAATAACAATTCATCTAAGTCGAAGTATATTACAGAAAGGGCATTTATAATTTGTTAAAATGCAACAAGTATTTATTTAAAAAATAGTTTAATAGATAGTGTAAGTGTAATGTATATCTGAACACTTATCCAGCTTTTTTAAAATGGGAGGATAATCAGGTAATTATTTCTTGCCCATATTTCAGGCATGTACCAACTTATAATTTTGAAATCTTCGCTCATAAAGCTGTCATTCAGCAAGAAAAAGAAAGCAATTACTTGAAAATAAATGTCAAGTCCATATTAGCCATGCAAAGAGAGAAATTTTCCTTTGGGTGCATTAGTTTATAGATCAACATTTCCCTCATTTACAGTGCTGAAGCTTGATCATGAACTTTGTCTATGTTGAATGCTGGATTTAAGAAAAGCTTGATTTATTACTGAGAAAAATTAATAATCCTAACGATAATTTAGAATTACTGCTAGAAATCAGCAGTGTGGAGAAGCTTTAAAAGCACAAGGATGATCTTGTGCTTAACTTTTTAAGGTAAGTGTAGATGTTCGGATACTAATAACAAAGATTTTGCTACTATTAATATTGCTGTGCTCATAATTTCTCCTTATGAAATTGCTTTATTCATACTTCTAAAATTGTTCTTTATTGTTTATTCTTACTACCGAATACTTTAAAATCATAATGCCACTTATTTGCACATTTGAATTTGCTTTTGAAAATAAAATATTATAAATGTTATATATTTTATACATGTTAAAATGCAGTGAAAAGACAAGAAATATAAAATGTAAATATATTTATTTCATTTTTAATTGTTTTGGTGGATGTTTGTAAAATGTAAATTAATATCTGTGACAAAAATTTGTCACTTCATTCTTTCAGTTCATTAATGTACTACTAATGAAACCATACTTTTTTAAATGAAGCATACTGGAAAATAAAAACAAATACTTTTTACTAGATTTGGGTTTTCATTTCTTTGGGTTTGATTTGT